CCTGGTTGAGAGGGTCCTTACCTTCACAAAGGGCTGACTACACTGACCAAAGGTCTCAGCTTCCACTCTTCCCTCCGCTAACCTCCATCTATTTTCTGCCCTCACGGCTCCATGGAAACCTCAGGCTCACCTTGGGCAGAATCCAGCTCCTTATCTTAGGTGACTAGTGCCTACTCCCTACTTCTGACAACATTCTTCATAATGCCAGTCTGCTGATTTTCCTCCTCAGGCTCTCTGGCACTTCTTTCTCACTCCTCCACTCCTCAGGTACTTCTTGTCCAAACCTTAAAATCTGAGTTTGGGGTTTCCGATCTGGGCCTTGTGCTCATTCCCCCTGGGAGATGTCACCCATTCCCCACGTGCAGCCACCATCACCCTCTGTTTTCTCTCTAATCAGCGTCTTCAGCCCTGATCGCCTACAAGTCCGAATTTGACTTCACTTTCTCGCATTCTGCCCCGCCTTCCCTCCACTCCTCCCCAATCCCGAAACCTAGTCCCTCCTCCGGGAAGTCTTTCCTGACTCCTCCCCCTTCTAACTCCCCACCGACGGTCTGTGTCCGCTGCCACGCGTGTCCAGTACCTCGCAGACCTGAGGAATGTAGTTCTCCTTGAAGTAGTTCTTCAGCCTCGGGTTGGCATTGCGTAGCGAGGCCATGGCCCAAGGCCTGACGGAGAAGCTGCGATAGTACCCTCCCCGCGCTGGGACTAGGGGCCGGGCGCGTGCGGGCGTTGTCCCGGCAACCAGGGGGCGGGGCTGGGCGTGGCACCGCCCCGCGCTCCGCTGCCAGGGGCGGGAGGGAGGAATGGTTGCTTCACGCCCCGGGGGAAGAGACGGGAAGCTCGGCTCTGGGTTGCGGGCCCCGGCGTCTCCGCGTGGGGCGCACCGTCCGACCCCCCCCTCCCGGTGTGCAGCGCCCCGCACCGCCCCGCCTCGCCTGGGAGAAGCCGCCGGGACGCGCCGGGCTGGAGTGGGCGGTTATAGGCTTTGAGCTAGGCCGTTTCCGGGAGGCGGAGCTCAGACCCCATTTCCTTTCTCCACATCCAGGTCAGGTGGCGTTTGCTGTGGCGGCTAGGCCCGCGTGCGCTGGAGACCTCCGCGCTGGCCCCCGCGAGCCTCCTGCCCTGGCCCGGCGCTGCGGCTCTGCCGCGGCGGCAGCATGGGTGGCCCCCGGGGCGCGGGCTGGGTGGCGGCGGGCCTGCTGCTCGGCGCGGGCGCCTGCTACTGCATTTACAGGCTGACCCGGGGTCGGCGGCGGGGCGACCGCGAGCTCGGGATACGCTCTTCGAAGTCCGCAGGTGGGACCCCGGGGTTTCCGGCAGGTGGGCGGGCCCAGAGCCATAGGTCAATCTCTGCTTGCAGGTGCCCTGGAAGAAGGGACGTCAGAGGGTCAGTTGTGCGGGCGCTCGGCCCGGCCTCAGACGGGAGGTACCTGGGAGTCACAGTGGTCCAAGACCTCGCAGCCTGGTGTGTGTTTTGGAAATGGGAACAGTTGTCTGTTACAGTATTAAGCCAACCCTTTTATTTGCAGATGAGAAAACTGAGACCCCCAAAAATAGTAAGTGACTTACTTGTAACTTTGATTTTTCAGCTTAACTTCAAATAACTTTCTTCTTATGCAGAAGACTTAACTGATGGTTCATATGATGATGTTCTAAATGCTGAACAACTTCAGAAACTCCTTTACCTGCTGGAGTCAACGGAGGATCCTGTAATTATTGAAAGAGCTTTGATTACTTTGGGTAACAATGCAGCCTTTTCAGTTAACCAAGTAAGTACCTCAACTCAGCAAGCAAGCTCTTTTAATAGTGATATGATTATTAATGTGATTATAGATCCCTATGAAGTTGGTCACTGGCATCACATTCGTAAGTATATCTAATCAACGTTTACCATTTCATGGCCTTTTAAATTATTTAAAATTCAGCAGTGCTTCAGTAAAACAATGAATGCATCTAACATTTAAGTACATACTTTAAATTGTATATCGGTCTTATGAATATGATTCTGATGCTGATGGTCCCTGGACCACACTCTGATAACCACTAATCAATGTAAATGGCTCCTGCAAATGGAGACTTAACACTAAGACTAAAGAGCTTAATTTGAACATGTGCTTCTTCCTACTCTTCCTCACAACCCTCCAGCATGAAAAAATAGTTAAAACAAAATTTCGTAATTGTTTTCAGCCAATGCCCTTTGTTAACATTGTCATAAGTACAAAATTATTTTGAATTTATAGTTTTTTTTAGCCCAGCTTTCTCCAGAATGGCAAGGTTTACTGTAAAGCTCTATAAACGTATAGGGAGATAGAGAATCTTTGTGCATTATGTACTCTTTCAGTTATAAATGACAGAATTCACTTTAAATTATTTTAAGCCTAAAAGGGAAAATATTGAGCTCAGCTAACTTGGACAGCGAAGAATAGCATTGATTTCAGGCACAACTGAGTCCAGTTCAAGGTTGCAGAGTTCCCAGAGTTCTCTCTTTCTCTACCTTTTGGCTTTGCTTATGGCCGCTCAATTTTATGTATTGGTCTTTATCTTTCTGGCCACAAAGTGGTTTTCTTCACCAGGGTTGAAAGAAAGCCACTAGCCTCTCTAAGCCTTCATCTCTGTAGCTCATTATCCAAAAGGTACAGTTGTTCTTCTAGGATCCAGTGTTAACCCTTTGGATCAATCTCCGGGGCAATTTCTGGATCAGTCGAGGGACCATGGCCCATGTTTATTGAGGCCTGGTTCACATGAGCATCCTGCAGCTAAGTAGCAGGGATGGCTGTGAATACAAGTGAACAACAATCCCAGCAGGGACCGTGTGGGACAGAGGAGATGCCACATCTGCCCCCGTGGAAAGAGAGCCACTAGACAAGCAAAAACAATAGCTAGTGATTAATGTGTTAGCCTGCCTTTAAAGAAGTATTTCTGATGGCATAATTTTGTATTCCTCTAAAATAAGTTGTAGTCAGAGTAGGCCAGTACCCACTGGAGAAGAAGTACTTTCTTGAGCAGCGGGGGTCAGTGCCCTCACCATCAATTATAGTACCTTAATCTGCTTTAACAATACAGTTAAAAAAAAAAAAAACTTTTCTAGTAACTGCAAGTCCTTCGAAAGAACTTGAAATTGTAAAGGGAAAGTTTATTTCTCTTTTAATGCTAAGATCACCCTTAACGGTAAAATGGAGTATTGAGCTATTTCTAAGAAGTAGATTTTGGCAGTCTTTTTCTTTTTTCCTGCTAGAATAGCATGTCTTCACTTGACAAGAATAATTTTTAGCATATTTTTCTTACGAGAATTAAAGCGATTTAATTCTTTCAATGTTTGAGCCAAAAGCACATGGTAACATAGTATTGCAACCAACTGTAAGACATCCCAGATTATTTTCCCTCTGAATATTTGGGTACCATTTCTCTTCTTTTTTTTTTTTTTTTTTTTCTTTTTTTTGTGGCAGAGTCTCACTCTGTTGCACGGGCTGGAGTGCAGTGGTGCAGTCTCAACTCACTGTAACCTCCTCCCAGGTTCAAGCGATTCTCCTGCCTTAACCTCCCCAGTAGCTGGGATTACAGGCACTGGCCACCACGCCTGGCTAATTTTTGTATTTTTAGTAGAGATGGGGTTTCACCATGTTGGCCAGGCTGGTCTCTACCTCCTCACCTCAAGTGTTCCACTCATCTCGGCCTCCCAAAGTGCTGGGATTACAGGTGTGAGCCACTGCGCCTGGCCCTGGGTACCATTTTTCAAACTGTGTGGAACCTGATTCTGCAAGATATCAGTGCGTTCCCACCACTTCCACTGCTGAAAAAATGACCCTTTTTTTGTGTTTAGTTCATAGACATACTATCGTCAACACACCCCTCTTCAAGATTCCCAATGCACATGGACATATTAAAGAAACATGCTTACTCTTGTTATACTCAGATTTTCCTAAACTTAGATAACCATGGGAAACCACCCCCCCTTATTTTTATGGAACATCTCTTAACATTTTGAGGGATTAGTGTTTCAAATAATACGTGTTAGCAAAACACTACTTTAGTATTCTAAATCCAAAACACTAACTTTAGTATTCTAAATTATAACACTTTTCCAGTTTTGCCTATAATGGAGAAGTCATATAACTCATCTCAAAGAAAAATAATTTTATTTGTAAGTTGCTTCAAGATCGTTATAGTATCTCTATAAATTTTTATTGTATTTCTCAACATTGTAGTTTAAATAATTATATATCTTAATAATCTTATTTTCAATGGATTTTCTTTACCTATAAAAGTATGGGTAGTGAGATTTTTTTAAAATATGAATTAAATATTTGTATATGGGAAAGAGATTTCCAAAAAGCCGTTGATTTTTAATTGTATTTGTGGATGCAAAGAATTCAGTGAACGGAGATGCATACTGAAGTCCCAGTCCTGCTTTTTTTTTTTTTTTCCCCTCGTAGGCTATTATTCGTGAATTGGGTGGTATTCCAATTGTTGCAAACAAAATCAACCATTCCAACCAGAGTATTAAAGAGAAAGCTTTAAATGCACTAAATAACCTGAG